TTTAGCCACCCGACTAGTTGGGATTACAGATGTGCACCACCACCCCTGGCTAATTTCTTTTTTGTATTTTTAATACAGACTGGGTTTTGCCACATTGGCCAGGCTGGTCTTGAACTCCTTACCTCAAGTGATCTGCCCACCTCGGCCTCCCAAAGTGCTGGGATTACAGGCATAATCCACCATGCCCGGCCAGAATAGTCTTTTTGACAAATGGTGTTGGAAAACCTGGACATCCACATGCAAAAGAATGAAGTTGGTCAAGCCTGTGATCCCAGCACTTTGGGAGGCTGAGGCGAGCGGATCACCTGAGGTCGGGAGTTCCACACCAGCCTGGCCAACATGGTGAAACCCCGTCTCTATTAAAAATACAAAAATTAGCCAGGCATGGTAGCACATGCCTGTAATCCCAGCCACTTGGGAGGCTGAGGCAGGAGAATTTCTTGAACCTGGGAGGCGGACATTGCAGTGAGCTGAGATCGCGTCACTGCACTCCAGCCTCGGCAGCAGAGTGAGACTCCATCTCCAAAAAAAAAAAGAATGAAGTTGGACCTTTTGCCTGACACTGTATGCAAAAATTAACTCAAAACTGATTAAAGACCTAAATGTAATACCTAAAACTATAAACTTCTTAAAAGAAAACATAAGACAAAGCTGTACAACTTCAGATTTTACAATGATTTATTGGATATGACACCAAAAACATGGGCAACAAAAGAAGAAAATAGACAAAGTGGACGTCATGAAAATTAGAATATTTGTGTATCAAAAGGCAACATCTGGCCGGGCGTGGTGGCTCACGCCTGTAATCCCAGCACTTTGGGAGGCCGAGGCGGGCGGATCACGAGGTCAGGAGATCGAGACCATCCTGGCTAACACGGTGAAACCCCATCTCTACTAAAAATACAAAAAATTAGCCGGGCGTGGTGGTGGGCGCCTGTAGTCCCAGCTACTCAGGAGGCTGAGGCAGGAGAATGGTGTGAACCTGGGAGGCGGAGCTTGCAGTGAGCTGAGATCGGGCCACTATACTCCAGCTTGGGTGACAGAGCGAGACTCCGTCTCAAAAAAAAAAAAAAAAGGCAACATCAACAGAGTAAAGGGGCAACTCAAAAGATGGGAGAAAATGTTTTTTTTTTTTTTGAGATGGAGTCTCCCTCTGTCACCCAGGCTGGGGTGCAGTGGTGCAATCTTGGCTCACTGCAACTTCTGCCTCTCGGGTTCCAGCAATTCTCCTGTCTCAACCTCCCAAGTAGCTGGGATTGCAGGCGCATGCTGCCGTGCCCGGCTAATTTTTTGTATTTTAGTAGAGACGGGGTTTCACTGTGTTGCCCAGGCTGGTCTCAAACTCCTGAGCTCAGGTGATCCACCCACCTCGGCCTCCCAAAGTGCTGGGATTACAGGTGTGAGCCACTGCACCCAGCTGATGGGAGAAAATATTTACAAATCATTTATCTGATAAGGCACTAATATCCAGAATATATAGAGAACTCCTAAAACTCTAAGACAAAAAACTCAATTTAAAAATGGGCAGAGGACATGAATAGACATCTCTCCAAAGATGATCTACAAATGGTCAATAAGCAAATGAAGAGATTCCCAACATCATTTATTACTGAGGAAATGCAAATTAAAACTATAATAGGACATCACCTCACACCCATTAAGATGACTACTATCAAAAAAACCCCAAAATAACAAGTATTGGCAAGGATGTGGAGAATCTGGAACCCTGGAGAACTATTGATGGGAATATAAAATGACACAGTTCCTATGAAAAACACGATAAGAGTTCCTCAAAAAATTAGAAATAGAATGACTGTATGATCCCACATTGCAACTGTGGGTATATACCCAAAATAATGGAAATCAGGGTCTTGAAAATATATTTGTATACTCAAGTTCATAGCAGCGTTATTCACAACAGCTAAAATGCAAAATCAGTTCAAGTGCCTACCAATGAACAAACAGATAAGCAGAATATTATTTAGCCTTAGAAAGAAAGGAAATTTCACCTTACAAAGGAAGGACATATGCTATAATATGGATCACCCTTGAGGACATTATGCTAAGTAAAATAAGCCAGTCACAAAACACAAAGATTGTGTCATTCCACTTAGATGAGGTACTTAGAATAGTCACATTCAGAGAGACAGACAGCAGATTGGTGGTTGCCAGAAGCTGGGGGGAGCAGAAATGGGGAGTTGTTGTTTAATGAGTGCACAGTTTCAGTTTCACAAGATGAAGTGTTATGGAGATGGATGGGGTGACGTTTATACATGATGAATGTTTTTAATGCCACTCAACTGTACACTTTAAAATGGCTAAGATGGTAAATTTTATGTTATATGTATCTTTTTTTTGAGGCAAAGTCTTGCTCTGTCATTTCTTTTACTATACCTTTTAAGGTGTCTTTTTAGCAGATGCCCTAGGGATTACAATTAATATCTTAATTTATAACAACTGATCTCAGATTAATTATAATTTAATGTCAATGGTATACAAAAACTTTGCGCATATATAGCTCTGTTCCCTCCTCCTCCTCTGTGCTATCACTGTCATATAATTTAAATGTTTACACATCATTTGACTACCAGCACAGATGTCTAATCATCACTCTCTGCAGTTGTCTTTTAAATCAGGTAGGAGAAAAAAGAGCTACACACATAAACTATTTATTTTTACACTGCCCTTTGAAAATGTTTTCCCCAATTTTTTATTGTAATAAAATACACATAACAGGCCAGGCACAGCAACACACGCCTATAATCCCAGCACTTTGGGAGGCCAAGGCTAGTGGATCTCCTGAGGTCAGGAATTTAAGACAAGCCTGGCCAACACGATGAAACACCGTCTCTACTAAAAAATACAAAAAAAAAAAAATTAGCCAGGCGTGGTGGCGGGTGCCTGTAATCCCAGCTACTCAGGAGGCTGAGGCAGGAAAATTGCTTGAAACTGGGAGGAGGAGGTTGCAGTGAGCCAAGATCACACCACTGCCTGGGCAACAGAGCAAGACTCCGTCTCAAAAAAAAAAAAAAAAAAAAAAAAGAAATGACAAATATGTTGAAATGAGACACTAGGAAATATCTATTTAACACCAAAGAAGGCCATATGGAAACAGAGGAACAAAAAAAACCTAAGATATGGAAAACAAATAGCAAATGGTGTGCCTAAATTCTCCCTTATCAACTCAGTATGTAGTGTCAACTAAATGTTAATTAAACACTCCAGTTAAAAAGCAGCGGATAGAAGGGCTGACTTTTAAGAACCATGATTCAACGCACATTCAAAGACACTCTGAAGTAAAAGAGCAAAGATAGAATAGTAAGCAGAAGAGAGCTGGAGTGACTGTGACAATATGAAAGAAAACAGACCTTCGGACAAAAGTTGTTAAAACAGACAAGGATATTTTATAGTGATAAAAGGGTACATCCATCAAGAAAATATCACCGTTATCAACATATGTGCACCTGACACAGAGCCCCAAGATACATGAAGCCAAAGCGGAAATGATGAAGGGCAAAATGGACAATTCAACAATAACAGCTGGAGACTTCCAGCTTTCAATAGCCCATTTCCAATCATGGATAAAGCAACAGGACAGAAAATCAAAAGTCAGTAGAAGACGTCAACAGGCTCTAACCCACCTAGACTTGGCAGACGTCTGTAGAATACTCCACCAACAACTGCAAAGGTTGTTGTGCCCATTATTCTCAAGTGCACGTGGAATGTCTGACAGAATAAACCCGATGTTGTCATAAAATAAATCTCAACAAATTTAAAATGATTGAAATCATGCAAAGTATGTTCTCTTACCACAATTGAATGAAATTACAAATCAATAACAGAAAGAAATTTGGGTAATTAAAAAATATGTTAATAAAACACTGAACTCCTTAGTATCCAATAGGGCAAAGAAGCATTCACAAGAGAATTTAGAAGATAGTTTGAGATAAATGGAAATGAAAACACAATATACTAAAATACAGATGAAGCTAAACAGTGCTTACAGGGAAATGTACAGCTGTGGATACTTACACTAAATAAAAAGAGATCTCAAATCAATAACCCAACCTTCCACCTAAAGAAACGAGAAAAAAACAGCACAGTAAGTCAAAGCAAGCAGAAGGAAATAATAAATAGTAGAGCAGAGATAAATTACAGTAGAAAAATAATTTAAAAGATCAATTAAAACAGACCGGGTATGGTGGCTCACACCTGTAATCCCAGCACTTCAGGAGGCTAAGGCAGGCAGATCTCTTGAGCTCAGGAGTTCAAGACCAGCAGGGGCAAACGGTAAAACCCCATCTCTACAAAAATAAAAAATAGCTGGGTGTGGTGGCACGCACCTGTGGTCCCAGCTACCTGGGAGGCTTGAGCCCAGGAGGTCGAGGCTGCAGTGAGCCAAGATCATGCCACCACTGCACTCCAGCCTGGGCAACAGAGTGAGACCCTGTCTCAAAAAAAAAAAAAAAAAAAAGAAAGAAAGAAAGAAAAGAAAACAAAAAACAAAAGTTGGTTTTTGGAAGGCCAGGTGCGGTGGCTCACACCTATAATCCCAGCACTTTGGGAGGCTGAGGCGGGCGGATCACAAGGTCGGGAGATCGAGACCATCCTAGCTAAGATGGTGAAACCCCGTTTCTACTAAAAAATACAAAAAACTAGCCGGGCATGGTGGCACCCACCTGTAGTCCCAGCTACCCACGAGGCTGAGGTAGGAGAATGGCTTGAACCCAGGAGGCAGAGCTTGTAAGTGAGCTGAGATCATGCCACTGCACTCCAGCCTGGGTGACAGAGTGAGACTCCATCTCAAAAAAAAAAAAAAAAAAGTTGGTTTTTGAAAAGATCAAGAAAATTGAATAGCCAGACTAAGAAAAAAGAGAAGACTCAAATTTACTAAAATCAGGAATGAAATAGAAGACATTACTAATGACATTACAGAAATTAAAAGATTTATGAGGGACTCTTATGAACAATGTGCCAACCAATTAAATAATCTAAATGAAATGAACAAATTCCTGGAAAGACACAAACTACTGAAACTGACTCATGAAGACATACAAAATCTGAATAGACCTAACACAAATGAAGAGATTGAAGTAGGAAAAAAAAAAACAAACAAAAAAAAACAAACTTCCCACAAAGAAAAGCCCAGGATGAGATGGCTTCCCTGGTGAATTTTACCAAATGTTTGAAGCATAATTAATACCAATCCTTCATAAATTCTTCCAAAATAGGGAACACTTCCTCACTCATTCAGAGGCCAGTATTACCCTGATACCAAAACTAGACAAAATCGTCACACAAAAAATAAACTTTCCAGTATCTCTTATGAATATAGCTGCAAAAAATGTTCAACAAAATACCAGTAAACTTAATCCAGCAACATTTTCGAAAAGATTATGCACAATGAATGCAAAGTTGGTTCAATATGAATGATTAGGCAAGAAAATAAAATTAGAGGCAGCCAGGTTGGCAAGGAAGAAGTAAAACTATTTCTATTTGCAGATGACATGATTTCATGCATACAAAATCATCAGAAATCCATGCAAAAACATTGGAGCTGAGAAATGAGTTCTGCAAGGCTGAAAATACAGACCAATATTATAAAAATCAGTCACGTTTCTAAAACAATGAACAATATGAAAATGAAATTAAGAAAACGATTCCATTTATAATCACATCAAAAGAATAAGCTTAGGAATAAATTCAATCAAAGAAGTACACAACTTGAACACTAAAAACTACAAAACATCATTAGAAGAAATTAAACATTTAAATATGTGGAAAGACATCTTGTGTTCCTCAATTAGAAGAATTAATATTGTTAAGACAGCAATAGTCCCCATATTGGTCTACAGATTCAATCCAATCCCCATCAAAATTCTAACTGCTTTTTTTTTCTTTTTTTTTTTTTGCAGAAATGGAAAGTCTGATCCTAAAATTCATACGGAATTGCAAGAGGCCTCAGATTGCCAAAACTACCCAATAAAAGAACTAAATTGGAAGACTTACACGTCCCAATTTCAAAAATTACTACAAAACTGTAGTAATCAAGACAGTATGGTACTGGCTTAAGGCTAGGTATAGAGACAATGGAACAGAATTGAAAGTCCAAAAATAAACCCCTACTTTTATGGTGAACTGGTTTCAACAAGGGTGCCAAAGTCACTCACTTGAGGAGAGATCAGCTCCTCAGCAAATGGTGCTCAGACAACTGGACCTCCATTTGCAAAAGAAGGTATTTGGACTCCTACCTCACACCATATACAAAAAAATTAACCATGTATAAAATTGATCAAAGACCTAAAAGTAAAAGTCGTGAGTTTTGGCCCACAGGAGTAGACGGACAGGGTTGAGGAGCCAGTCTCCCAGTGAAGGTGCTGGAGGCTCCTTGATGCTCTTCCCTGACAGTTCAGCCTAGAGTGCACTCCTTGGGATGATGGCGCCCCTCCTCTCACACCTTGGCTCAGAACTCAGCACTGAAATCCACTGGGAAGGCCAGGGGCAGGAGAGACCTCTGCCTAGTGGGAGTGCAAGGACAGAGGCCTCCTCGGGCTGTGTAGGCCCTGCCTGGAGGGGACACCAGAACCATAGGGTGTGTGCGAGGCAGCGGTTGGATCAGTGTGGAGAGAGGGTGGAGGAGGTGCCCACAAGTTACCAAGGTTTGCAGTGAGTTCCTGTCATTCTACATTCAGGTACATAGCTCCCAGGACAGCCAGCCCCTCCCCATAGGCCTACACACCCAGCCTTCAGGCCACACCCAGGCTGGTGGCCGCAGACCACTTGGGTCCCTGTTTCCAGGGCTCTGATGGGATAGAAGAGACTCAGCCCCATGAGGATGTGGGTGCCCCTCATCTCTCCACAGCAAGGAGGGGCCAGAGGAAGCCCCATGCTAGCGTCAGGGGACAAGGATTCCAGCTCAGGCCTGTCCACGGCTGTGTGACCCGGCATGGGTTAAGCTCTCTCAAGGCCTCAGTTTCTTCCTCTGCAGAGTGTGGGATGGGGGTGACCTCACCAGATGGCCCCACATGCTTTAGCACAGAGATAATCCCTTTCCTCGTGACCCACAGCCAGCCAAGCAGCTCTACTGAGTGTGGGACTCTGTCCAAGCTCTGAGTCAGCCCTAGGGCTGGTCTTGGCAGCCCTGTGCTGGCTGGCCAGGGTTGGCTGTGGAGCCAAGGAAAGGGATTTGGAATTCAGGGATTTATGCTTTAAATTTCACATTTTCTTTTTCCCAATAGAGTTTCCTACTCTCAATCTCTTGACACGATGGTAAAGCCCTTTGCTGTAGCTAAACTCAGTTGCCATTTTCGGATTGGCATTAGGGTGAGAAGGCTGAGTGCTCACAGGGAAGCCTCTTCCCAGCAGCACCCCTGGGCTGGAAAGGGCAGCGGGAGCAGCACAGAGCAGCAGAGGGTGGCTCAGGCTAAGCCGGAGCTGCCCGGGGCAAACAAAGAGGGACCTGCCTCCTTGTTTCTTAGCCTCTTAACACAGAAGCTCGCAGCCTGGATTCTAGGAAGGCTTGGGGGGTACGGCCATCCTGCTGGAAGCCTTTGCTCCTTTAGCCCAGAGAGCACTTGCCCCAGCCCCACATACACCCCAGGGAGATGCCACCGGCCAAGGAGAGGCTTGCTGAGGCCACGGCCCAGCATCAAGCCCTCACATCAGGCTGTTCCAGCAGCCAGGGGCCCTCAGAAGCAAGGCCGAGTGGAAGGAGGTGCCAGGGAGGGGGCAGAGCTCAATGTCCACTGCAGCAGCTGCTGGGGTCCCTTCTCTGCTGCCACCTCATCTGGCACAGGGTGGGGCATGGGATGGAGACATCTGAGTACCCACCAGGCCCACACACATATGTGGACATGCATGCATGCCACACACACGTGCACACACTTGTATACGTACACATGCCCGACACAGCTGCACCATGCCAGATACACGCCTCACACATGGGTGCACACACACAGCACATGTGCTCACACACCATGCACATGCCTGCATCTGAGGCTGACCCTGCCTTTGATCTGGAGGATGCTAATGGACCCTGCAGAGAGAAAGTGGATGTCACTGCAGAGACTCAGTGGGCACTGGAGGGTGCAACGTCCCCTGTCCCAGTCTCTGCCCAGGTCCATCCTGTCCCCTGCCCCACACACCCTTCATCACTGGGTGTCCCCGTCACCGGGTATCTGTCCTGGGGGAGTCCAGCACGCCAGGCCTGGCCTCTCTCCAGAGCCCCCCCAGTCTCAGTGGGCCCCACCCTGGGGCTGGGGAGGAGGAATAGGAGTGTGGGGGAGCTGGGTGGGGACTGAGTCCTTTCTCCAGGAGGGAAGGTTGTGTGTCCCTACAGCCCTGTGTCACCAGAACACCTCCCCAGCAACAGGGGTCACTCCCGTAGGACCTGCCGCTGACCATGGGACAAGAACGTGGGGGGCATGGGAAGGATGTGGAGGGGGCATGGGAAGGATGTGGAGGGGGCATGGGAAGGATGTGGGGGGTGTGGGAAGGATGTAGGGGGCGTGGGAAGGACGTGGGGGGTGTAGGAAGGACATGGGCGGTGTGGGAAGGACGTGGGGGGTGGTGTGGGAAGGACGTGGGGGGTGGCGTGGGAAGGACGTGGGGGGGTGGCGTGGGAAGGACGTGGGGGGGTGGCGTGGGAAGGACGTGGGGGGGCAGCGTGGGAAGGACGTGGGGGACGGTGTGGGAAGGATGTGGGGGGTGTGGGAAGGACGTGCGGGTGGCGTGGAAAGGACGTGGGGGAGCTGTGGGAATAACACGGGGGTGGCGTGGGCCCTGCTCCCTGTCCCTCTTCTTTGGACGAGGCTGCCAGTATGTGGAACCCAGGGGGGTGCCCTGTGGCCCAGCAGCTGTTCCCACCTTCCCTGCAGCCACAAGCTTTGAAGTGGCCTTGCCAGAGGCCCCACAGGACGTCTCCGGGGAGCTGCGGCCAGACTTTGGGCACAGCAGGCAGTGCCTATGGGGAGAGAGACACCCTCCGGCCGGCCTCCCTCCACCCCCAGCCCCACGACGGCAAATGGGCTCCTCCAAGGGTCTTCGGCGAGGTGTGCGGGCCTCTTCTGCCAAGGCCATGTCATTGGGAGGTGGCCCAGTCAGGGTGGCAGGAAAAAGGACCAACGGGGCTCACCCGCAGGTCCCGATAGAGGGACCACTTCAGAGGCGGTTCAAGGAGCCGAGCCCCAGGGTGGGAGGCCTGGGACCAGCCCCCGGGGGACAGCGACGGCCCCAGGCCTGGAGGACCGGATGGAGCGGCTGGCGTGCCCTGCAGGGGGAGTGGGAAGAAACGGGGAAGCCGGGCCGCGGTAGCGCAGGCCGCAGGCAGGGCTGTGTGGGACAGGGCGGCTTGCACAGCTTAGCTTCTTCCTGGCCCGGGTGGGCTCCGTCCTCTTCTCTGGGCCAGCTGCGCCGGAGGCCCCGGGAAGAGTCCCCCTGCTCTGGCCCGCGGGACCTGCTCCCCAGCCTGGAAAGTCTGAGCTGGCCCCGCTGCCGGGACACCCTCCCCAGCCTCGCTGGTGGCCTGGTTTCTGCCGGGCGCGGGGGGAATGTGGGTCAGCGTTTCCAAGTCTGGCCCGGGGCCAGAGGCAGTGGAAGGAAAAACACTCAGCGGGGGCTGCCTGGCAGAGGCCTCACCTCACAGCCGGCGGTTCCAACCCCGCAGCCAGCAGAGGCCTCACCCCACAGCCGGCGGCTCCAACGCCACAGCCGGCGACTCCAACCCCGCAGCCGGCGGCTCCAACCCCGCAGCCGGCGGCTCCAACCTCGCAGCCGGCGACTCCAACCCCGCAGCCGGCGGCCTCACCTCACAGCCGGCGGTTCCAACCCCGCAGCCGGCGGCTCCAACCCCGCAGCCGGCGGCTCCAACCCCGCAGCCGGCGTCTCCAACCCCGCAGCCGGCGGCTCCAACCCCGCAGCCGGCGGCTCCAACCCCGCAGCCGGCGGCTCAGGGCTCAGGACCACAGGGAGGGCGCCCCAGGCAGCTCCTCCTCCTGGGCTCTGCCCCCACCGCCGTCCTCTGGAGATGGCCCGAGGCTGGTGCCCATGACTCAATGTCCCACTCCCGCATCTCCTGCGGTCCCAGGGCGGGTCCCGCTGGTGTGTGGCCGGCCTCGCAGGAACCACTTCGCTCTCCCCCATCCACTACTCCCACAGGCAACAGGACCGGCCCCCTGGCCCGTCGGTGGGCGCATCAGCTTGGTGGCCCTGGCCCCCTGCGCCTCAGGGGTCCCTCACAGGCCGGCCAGCTTCCAGCACCCTCCCTAAGTCCTCGGCCCCTTGGAGGCTGCCATGGCACCTGAACCTCCCCCCGCCTCTCCAGGCACAGCTCGAGGTTGGGCGGATGGGGGCTGCATCCCGGGCACCACATGTGGGTAGGCACTGCCGCAGCCCCTCGAGTAGCCCTCAGCAAGCAGGGCTGGAGGGTGGGCTCTGTGCAAAACCGCCATCACAGCCCCAGGGCCATCAGCAGGCAGAGGCGCAAAGCCTGGTCATGGCCAGCAGCCCTGGGATGCCCCTGCCCCAGACCCCCCACCCCGGAGACCCCCAGCCCCAGGATGCCCACACCTCAGCCTCCCAAGTAGTTGGGACTACAGGTGTGCACTACCACACCCAGCTGATTTTTTTTTATTTTTGTAGAGCGGTCTCGCTGTGTTGCACAGGCTGGTTTCGAACTCCTGGCTTCGAGCCATCCTCCTGCTCAGCCTCCCATGGTGCTGGGATTGCAGGCGTGAGCCCCACGCCTGGCCACGCGCCTTGTTGAGTTGGTGACTTCGCCTTTGCTGTGGGGATCTGGGTTGGGGTCTTGTGGCTTACATGAGAATAGAAGATCATGGGGTAGTTCCTGGCACCCTCCCCTCAAGGAGGCTCACACAGGCCAGGACCGCCCCCTCTGGCTGCCCCATCGCTGCCCCCCGACAGGCCCTCTGCCTCTCCCCTGTGAACCACGAAGCACATCGATGGGGTGCCTAGCGCCCCGCCTCAGTCAGGGCTCATGGGGGAGGCCCTTCTTTAACGTCTCTTACTGGGCACACCCAGAGGCCACGTGTTCCAGGGTCAGAGAGACCAGGAGAAATCCCAGCTTCTTCACTCACGGCTGTGCATCTTCAAGAAGGTGACTGTGCCTCTCTGAGCCTCAGCCTCCTCTGTCTGACAGCATAGGGGTCTGCAAGTCTCTAGAGGTCATGTGAGCTCCATGGGAACCTCTCATCTATACCGTGGAAGCAGCTGCGGGAAGTGCACGTGAGCTCTGTGGCCTCATGCCGACCAAGACCCTGGGGGTCACACCAGGCATAGCTGAGAAGCAGAGCAGAGGCCACTGCGGTGACCAGGGTTACTCCCGAGACTCAGAGCAGAGGCCACTGCAGTGACCAGGGTTGCTGCCTGCCTGCCACACACCCCACTTGGGCCTCTGGCTGTCTCCTCTCCTGCAGAAACCCCATGGGCAGGTGTGCAGCCAGCATGGAGGGAAGATGTGTGTGCCAGCAGAGAGAGCACGAGGCCTGGAGTTCTCATCTGTGCCACCAGAAGCAGGGGACAGTGAAACATCATCCATGACCACTAGGGAGACGGCTCCATCCCAGGCATCACAAACCAGCCCAGAAGTGTCACCGGTAAGCGCGACAGCAGACACTAGAAGGTATGTAGCTCCCTCCGTGTCTCTCTCTCCATAATTAGGTCTAGTGGCAACAGAAAAATGCAGACAGATCAATATGGATGGTCATGCTCACGTTCCTCATGGGAAACAGCGCTTCCGAAGATTCCTCACGGGAAACAGAGCTTCCAAACGTTCCGACTTCCGATAAGTCCATGTCTGTTGTGTATTGGCTGCAAAGAAAACCTCAAGGAACTAAAAAGTAGAATAATTAAAATGATCCTGTTATCCAAAAAATTGTAAAATAAATAACGGAAAGTGCCACCTCTTCCCCCAGAAACTTAGAAACCAACACACTCCCAGGTAGCCCTTGGGTAAAACAGGATATTAAATCTGAACGTGCACTCTCTGAAAAGCCGAGAAGCCATAAATATCAATCCATAAATATCGAGGACTCAGCTAATGCAGCGCCCAGAGCCCCCAGCACAGCTCTTATTTTTTAGAGGAAAAAATAAACGAGAGGGACTTTGTGCCACCCTAAGAAACTAGAATGAGAACAATAAAGTGCATTTTAAAAAGTAGGGAGAATTATGAAGATAAAGCCAGAAATTAATGAGTAGAAAACAAATAAGTAAAAAGGAGAAATGATTGTTTTCTGAAAGAAATAAAATAAAATCCCCTTGCCCAGCCCAAAAGCTGCATCAAGAAATGACTGCCTAGGCTGGGCGTGGTGGCTCACGCCTGTAATGCTTACACTTTGGGAGGCTGAGGTGTGCAGATCACTTGAGGCCTGGAGTTTGAGACCATCCTGGCCAATATAGTGAAACCGTGTCTTTGCAAAAATACACAAATTAGCCGGGCATGGTGGTGCGTGCCCGTAGTCCCAGCTACTTGGGAGGCTAAGACAGAACAATTGCTTGAATCCGGGAGGTGGAGGCTGCAGTGAACTGAGATCGTCCCACTGCACTCCAGCCTGGGTGATAAAGTGAGACTCTGTTTCAAAAAAAAAAAAAAACTAAAACAAATAAATGACTACCTCTATTTAGAATTTTTGTACATTGAAATAAAAAAACCCACACATGATTAGGAAGAAAGAGACCCCAGTATGGAAGAGGCTGGAGGAATGATGAGACAGCCCGCTCGGCCGGGGCAGCTGCTTCGAAACCTGCAGCAGCCATGTTGTCGTGGGTGTAAAGTCCAGAATGACTCTGGATGAGCGGCACCACGCAGAGATGAGCACGAGGTGCTGGAGAGGGCGAGAGCTGAGCCAGGAAAGGAGGCACCAGGAGCAGATGTCCGCAGCTGACGATGACCTCACCTTCCATGGAAGGAAAGTCATCCCAGGGTTACTTTAACCTTCCCAAGACATGAAAGGATGGAAAACTCTGTAATTCATCTCATGAAACCAGGATAATCTAATTCAAAAACCTGATGTGGAACAAAAAGAGAAAACCATAGACAAATATCACTTTTCGCAGATGCAAAAAAATCTAAGTAAGAGAACAGCAAATAGGACTCAATGCAGCATCAGCGGATTCTACACAAGAGAACAGCAAATAGGAACCAACGCAGCGTCGGCGGATTCTACACAAGAGAACAGCAAATAGGACCCAACACAGCGTCGGCAGCATCGTGTTATGGCCAAGCAGATGAAGGCCAGGCTTACGAGGGCAGCGCAGTCATCAGAGACGTCATTTCATTAGCCAATTAGCACAGAAAATTCAGAGAACCTCACCGACAGGTACTGAAAAGAAAACTGACCAAATTCAGCAATCTTTATGAATAAAAGCACTATTTCTAGTAAAATAGAAAAAAGTGCAAAAGTCTCTGTCCACAATAGTGGCCAAGATCGTTCTACGTGGAAAACACAAATGTCACAAATCCAGGGTCGACTCGTGGGGCCTGCTGCTGTCATAATTGTCCAGCATTTTCTCGGAGGTTCTGGCAAACTTAATAGAAAAACCAAATAAATGGCACAAATATCAGAAAAATAAGACAATTTATTTTGTTGATGACATGATTGTAAACCTAGTTATGCCTCTGCTCCCTCATTTAAAAATTAAAAATCAGGCCAGGTGCGGTGGCTCACGCCTGTAATCCCAGCACTTTGGGAGGCCAAGGTGGGCAGATCACCTGAGATCAGGAGTTCGAGACCAGCCTGACCAACATAGTGAAATCCTGTCTCTACTAAAAACACAAAATTAGCCGGGCGTGGTGGTGCATGCCTGTAATCCCAGCTACTCGGGGGTCTGAGGCACGAGAATCGCTTGAACCCATGGGTGGAGGTTGCAGCGAGCCGAAATCACACCACTGCACTCCAGCCTAGGCCAGAAGAGTGAAACTCCATCTCAAAAAATATTAAAATTAAAATTAAAAATCAGTAAAAACATTTTAATACAAGATAAATATACAAAAATTAGTAACTTCCCACTCCTCTAGCAATAATCACCTGGAAATTTTAAAAAAAGGGAGTCAAAATATTCCCTTTGCCATGGCAACTGAGTAGTTGGGGGTGAAGGTTAGGATGCTGTATGGAGCAGCTCCGGCCATGGGGAGCTCGACAGAGGCGTCATTTCTCTCCCACATGGTGGCTGAGAATAGCTGGGTGTGCTGCTCTGTCGCCACACATGGGGTCCCCCCATCACGCCTCTTCTCTAGCCTTCCAGGCATCTTTCCTGGCTGTGGGGTTCTACTGGGTGCAGAAATGCCCACGTCCAGCTGGCAGGAGGGGCCGGGGCCAGGGCAGGAGAGGAGAGGCCATGTTTTCCAAGACCGGAGCTGGCAGGAACAGTGTCTCCAGGTGACAAAAGCCTCCGACAATTTGGCGAGAAAGGTGGGGGTGGGCATGAGAGGATGCAGGGCCCCCACCACTCAAGCAAGGAGAGCGGGGGGCAGAGCCACGGAGAAGACCCAGTCTGGAGCCTCTCCCCCCAGCCTGAAGCCCAGCCTCCAGGTTCCATGAAATCACCTCCAGTTATTCCAGGAGAAACGGCGCACGGCCTAGGAAAGAAAGAACAGGCAGCTTGGACCCAGGCTCCAATCCCGGCTGCTAGTTACCAGACGGGCAGCCACATCGCGTCTGTGTGCCTCAGTTTCTACACCTGCGGCTGGGTTGATGGTTGTGTCCGCCCGGTGGGGCTGCTGTGAGTTAAGGGGTGAGAAACGCTTCCCTGTCCACTGTCTCTGACACGTTCTTCCTGGGTCACCCCTCACTCAACACCCCCAGAGACCAGGCAGGCTCCACGGACAGTTGAGAAGGCGTCCAGCCTGCAGAACGGAGTCCAGGACCCAGAGAAGCTTCAGGGGTGAGCAGGGTGGGTCGGGGCTGGGGAGTAAAGGCGGGCTCAGCCTCTGCGCTTCTGCCTCCAGGATGTTATGGATCTGGCAGGGAACGTGTAAACCATGAGCTCACCCCACGGGAACGTGGTTTCCTCTGGCTGCCCCCACAACAGCTGTTCCCCATCAGCACCGGCCCCATCTCCCTAGCAGGAAGCTGGGCAGCCACTGCAGGCCAGGTGTGGACGACCCTCACAACTCTCCCATCTGCGTGGACATCGCTGGACGGGGTGGTAAGGGGGAGGGGAGCAGCGAGGAGAGGGTGATCTCACTCCGGAACACGTTCATCATCCGCAGAAGACGTCCTGTGCCTGTTAGCAACCGCTCCCCGCCACGGTTTGAGTGAGGCCACAACAGAACATCAGACAGCAGTTTATCAACAGAGACTTCCTGCCTCCCCGTCTGGAGGCCAAGGTTGGGTTCTCCTCTTCCACGATGGCCCTTGCGGTCTCATCCCTTGCCATGATTCTGTCCTCAGGGCCCTTATAAAAGGGCTAGAAGGAACTAGCTTGGCTGTTTTTCCTCCGAATTCTGCCATGTGAGGCTGGATACGCCATTGGAGCTGCCCTCAGCAGACCCCAGCCTGCCGGCACCTGGATCTTGGACTCCCCAGCTTGAGAACTACAGGAAATAAATTTCTGTTGCTTATAAATTACTCAGTCTGAGGTGTTTTGTTACAGCAGCGGG